GCCTGTCCTAAAACTACAAACGATTTGTTTTGAAAGAAACTCAAAATGAATTGTGCCTTTGGATGTGAACAGATGATTTCTGGAATGAATGAAAAGCAAGAAAACAGTAACACAGTACCCTCTGAAAAAAGGTTTTTCTCCCCATCTTAAGCTTTTATACATCTTTTAACTTCGCATGTTCTGCATACATAATTTTAAATTAAGTGGCTTCCTTACTTAGTTAACGGTACCATTAAGACAACACTACGTATATTCCTCCACTTACACTCCAAACAACCCTTAAAAGGTCTCGGGGGAGAGCGGTAAAGAAACACACGGTCTGCGGAAAAGGAGAAGGCCTGACTGGCACGTCAGGGAACCCGGCGGCCTCCGCCGTTGTGGGCATGCGCTGTACATGCCTCTGCCCGGGCAAAGAGGCGTGTCCGCGCCATTGAGTGACGCGGCCCGTTAAGTCGTAGCCCTTAAGTGAGCCCGGCTCGACTCCCTCCGTACCAGTTCTCAATCATCTCTTTGATAGCATTAGCTGGCCGCTGGATAACTTCCCCCGCCGCGATGCGGTTCACCACTGTCTCGTCCAGCCGCCGAATAACCCCTGCCACGAACGACATTTTGGCGCCAGAAGAGCCAAGGAAACGTCTAGATGCTCAACGGAAGTGCCTTCAGCCAATCACCTCAGTGCCTCGTGCTCACGTTCTTCCTTCAGCTGTAGCTTACGCCATCCAGCCCCACCCTTCAGCGGCAGCTATTGATTGGACAGCTTGAATGCCAGTCAAATTTCTCAACTCTGTGGGTTGCTGGGTCTCTTCGTCCCTCCCTGAAGCGGCTACTGCCCGCTACCTAGAAGGATATGCGCTTGCGCGTTAGAGATCGCTGTCCGCTCTTCCTATTGGTTCGTTTTTAGGAGCTCGGGGAATACGAAATATCCAGCCAATAGGAGCAGAGATGCCGGAACCGGGCTTGTGTGCCTCTGCTGAGGTGATCTGGCGCAGAGCGGAGGAGGTGCTTGGCGCTTCTCAGGCTCCTCCTCTCCCCTTGCGGCCTTTCTAACGTTGGCCCTGCTCTTGTGGCCTCCCGCAGAATGTGGATGACGCCCAAAAGAAGCAAGATGGAAGTCGACGAGGCTCTAGTTTTCCGGCCCGAGTGGACCCAGCGTTATTTGGTGGTGGAGCCTCCGGAGGGCGATGGGGCCCTGTGCCTGGTCTGTCGCCGCCTCATCGTAGCTACCCGCGAACGCGACGTCAGGCGCCACTACGAGGCTGAGCACGAATACTACGAGCGGTATGTGGCGGACGGCGAGCGCGCGGCCCTGGTGGAGCGTCTGCGTCAGGGCGACTTGCCCGTGGCCTCCTTCACTCCTGAAGAGAGAGCTGCTCGTGCAGGCCTCGGGCTCTGCCGCCTCTTGGCCTTGAAGGGTCGCGGCTGGGGTGAGGGGGACTTTGTATACCAGTGCATGGAGGTGTTGCTGAGAGAGGTACTGCCCGAGCATGTAAGCGTCCTGCAAGGCGTTGACTTATCTCCAGATATCACAAGGCAGAGGATCCTGAGCATTGACAGGAATCTACGCAACCAGCTTTTTAACCGAGCCAGGGACTTTAAAGCCTATTCTCTTGCCTTGGACGACCAGGCTTTTGTGGCCTATGAGAACTACCTCCTGGTCTTTATCCGCGGTGTAGGCCCTGAGTTGGAGGTGCAAGAAGATCTTCTGACCATAATCAACCTGACTCATCATTTCAGTGTTGGTGCGCTCATGTCGGCAATCCTAGAGTCCCTGCAGACAGCAGGGCTTAGCTTGCAGAGAATGGTTGGACTGACCACGACCCATACTTTGAGGATGATTGGTGAGAACTCAGGACTCGTCTCATACATGAGAGAAAAGGCCGTAAGCCCCAACTGTTGGAATGTCATTCATTATTCAGGATTTCTTCACTTGGAACTGTTGAGCTCCTATGATGTAGATGTTAATCAGATCATAAATACCATATCCGAATGGATAGTTTTGATTAAGACCAGAGGCGTTAGGCGACCTGAATTTCAGACTTTACTAACGGAATCTGAATCAGAGCATGGTGAAAGGGTTAATGGACGATGTCTGAACAATTGGCTTAGGAGAGGGAAAACTTTAAAACTAATATTCTCTCTAAGAAAAGAAATGGAAGCGTTCTTGGTTTCAGTAGGGGCAACAACAGTCCACTTCTCAGACAAACAATGGCTTTGTGACTTTGGCTTCTTGGTGGACATTATGGAACACCTTCGAGAACTCAGTGAAGAATTACGAGTTAGTAAAGTCTTTGCTGCTGCTGCCTTTGACCATATTTGTACTTTCGAAGTTAAGCTGAATTTATTTCAAAGACATATTGAGGAAAAAAATCTAACAGACTTTCCTGCCCTCAGAGAAGTTGTTGATGAGCTAAAACAGCAAAATAAGGAAGATGAAAAAATATTTGATCCTGATAGGTATCAAATGGTGATCTGTCGTCTCCAAAAAGAATTTGAGAGACATTTTAAGGACCTCAGGTTCATTAAAAAGGACTTAGAACTTTTTTCAAATCCATTTAACTTTAAACCTGAATATGCACCTATTTCAGTGAGGGTGGAGCTAACAAAACTTCAGGCAAACACTAATCTTTGGAATGAATACAGAATCAAAGACTTGGGGCAGTTTTATGCTGGATTGTCTGCTGAATCCTACCCAATTATCAAAGGGGTTGCCTGTAAGGTGGCATCCTTGTTTGATAGTAACCAAATCTGTGAAAAGGCTTTTTCATATTTGACTCGAAACCAACACACTTTGAGTCAGCCATTAACAGATGAGCATCTCCAAGCCCTGTTTCGGGTTGCCACAACTGAAATGGAGCCCGGTTGGGATGACCTTGTGAGAGAAAGAAATGAATCTAATCCATAAGGCTTTGTAGTACAAGATTGAAAAACTCAACAAGAATTTAATTCTAAAAGCAAAAATTGGTTTGAGTTTTCAAGTTTACTAATTTGGATTGTGAGAAAGTACCAAGTACCAGCCGTCCAAACTGATCACAATTAAAATTCTGACAGTTGCCTTTTTTTTCATCTCAAATGGCAGCATGGGACTGAAACATGAGAATGCCACCTTTTTTAAAACTTAGTTTAGTGACAAAGTCATTGTCTTTTATGATATAGTTAATTTTAAAGAGATTTAGTATTAATGTGAGTTGAATTTGCAGTCTGTTTTTTAGGTGTTCTGAAGATAAATGCCAAAAATTTCAGCTCTTATTTTAATGGAGTGTTAAAATTCTGATTCATATAGTCTTAAATTATCAACTCCTTAAATGTGCTTTTGAACCAATTTGCAGAAGCTCACATAGCAAGTTCATAAGTTTCCAAAAAGGAAGCCCATACATAACAGTGGAGGTGTTTTGTCTAACCATCAAAATGTTTGAGACTTTTTTTTAAACATTTCTGAGTTCGAAGGTAATACTGACAGATTTCTTCCCTCTTCCCTCCCCATCACCCACCTCAGTGATAACACATTACTGATAGAGGAAGTCATTAGAATCATTTTTAAGTTTCAGATATAGGAGACTTCATGCAATTTGGAGATAAGACTAATTATTGGGGGTTTTCCTTGGATTTTTTTTTTAATAACTGGGGGCTATTTTATCAGCTTGCCTATTAAAGGACTATGGTAAGTATAGAATCTTAATGGTTGCCAGTTAGTAATTCTTTTTTTTTTTTTTTTTACTGTAGACACAAGTTTGGCCCTATCAAAAACGATGAGGAAAAAAGATTGCACTCCAGGATTAGGAGGTGTGAGATATTTTAGCTTTTTTGTCTTATCTGCGTGGGTATTGCTGCTTTATTTTAAAAAATCCTGCCTAAAGTAAACACTTTGTTTTAAAATGATACAGTATCAGATTTTGTTAGATGCTAGAAATGGATTTATTCTAAAATTTGGAACTGTCGTACACATTCTATATGTAAGATAGCACACAAGTAGAAATATTTAAAAGCAGTCTTATTCACAGATTGCAGTAATTCTGTATTTCTACTAAGATAATCTGCTTTGTGCCAAAACAGTAATTTCCAAACTTCTGTTCACCATGAAAAGGCAATCTTAAAGTTCATTATGTAAAACTAATTATAAACAGGACCCAATTTATATTCATAGATCCTCTCAAGTATTATACAATTTAAAAACTCTTGTTCCAAAGTCCTGTCTTAACTATTGAAACACCTTAATCTGTGGTTACTAATCCAGCAAATTCAAGGAACCAGGCTATGACTAAGAATTTAGGTGGAATTGATGTCTGGGCAATTAAAATAAATGGCATAAGAGCTTAAAAACCAAAGTTGTGCCAGTGGCTTTCAACTAGAGGCAGTAACCTGTCATTCCAGAGGATGCTGAGAAATGTGTAGGGGCACTTTTTTGGTTGTCATATTTACTAGGGGCTTCTGTTGGCATTTAAGCCTAAAGACACTCACCCCTGCAGTGCATGGGACAGCCTGGCACAATGAAGAATTAGCCCTCCCAAAATGTAGATTATTTTATTTCAAGGGATAGGGCAGATTACCATTAGAAGCAAAATTAAAAGTACAAGCTGGGCAAACTGACAGAATACTAGATAGGAGAGACTAATTCCAACCTTCTAAATTTGGCTAGTAAAGTGCAATAAAGGCATTGATAAGTTCTGTTAGCTCACCATAGCACTTGTAAATCAGGAATTAATAATTGAATCAGATTTAAGGGCTCTGTCCTGTTATACATATTTAAGGCAGAAAAAAAGTTACATGTCGATTAGGTACTTATCAAGAATGGTCAAGCTGAGATTTTGGTTAATAGAGTAAGCTTACATATCTAGAGAAACAACATAGTGGAAAACCGAAAAAAAAAAACAGAAAAATCTACCGGTAATTTCCCAATAGCTTTGAATATTCACAGCAGAGCTTTATTACTTGAGAGAAAGACTGGAAGACCTGAAAGCCACTTCTGCTTTCTAACCCCAGTTCCTTAAATATTGAAATCTTGTACATTTTGTGAAATTCCAGTATGTTTTGCTTAAGGTGTTAATAAAATTAGTTTGCATCATGTAGTCATTGAGTGAGGGGGAGATATAAGCCAAGGATTTTAAATTGACCCTTAGCTATAGAGAATTTGCTATAAGCTAGTCTTGTTTGTAAAAAAAAAAAAAAAAAAAGAAAAAGAAAAAAGTGTATTTTACTGTTTTCTGTATTAAGTAATTCTGTAACTGCATGGCAGTCTTTTTTTTTTTAAATAAATATAGTTGTTACTGGTCCTGTTGTAGCAGTGAATATAGTTAAAATACGTACATTAAAAAAAAAATTATTAGGTCCTTACCAGTTACTGTCCTATAGCTCATTCCTACTAGTTTTCTTGACAGATTTGTATTCCCAGTGTCCCGTATTGCCACTCAAATTGCTCTACTATGCTAAGTCCTTGTTAATAGTCTTACCCTCCTTGAAACACTTGAACACTTGATGACTTTAGCTTTGAGGAGATACCATCTCCAGGTGTGCTTTCTTAGTCTTTGCAGGCACCTCTTCCCTTCAATATCTGTTCTTCGTATTTTTAAAAAAATTTGTTTTAGACTGCCTTGTTCTGTGTCAGCTCGCTAGCTGATCTCATTTCCTTCCATGGTTTCCTTACCATTTATATGCAAATGACTGTCAGATTCATATCTCCTTTCTAGATCTTCCCTAATTGATGTATCTAATTGCTAACAAATGCTCTTTGCTGTCTCAGGCACTACATGTCATTGATCTTGCCCCCAATCCTGCTCCTCCTCTCATGTTTCCTCTTTGACTAAATGGCATTACCACTACCAACCATTCATTTGTCCTTTTTACCAATTCTCCAATGCTGCCATTTTAATTCAGGCCATCAACCTACCTAAATTATAGCAACAGCCTCCTTATTAGTCTCCCTGTTTTTTATTTTTATTCCTTTCTACACTACAACCAAATTGCTCCAAAAGACTTACTGATCATGTCACTGCATTGCTTTCACCATTGCTCTTAGGGTACAATACAAATTTATCTTCATCTTTAAGGTCTCAGTATGCCACTTCATCTAGGAAACCTTCATTGATGCCCTCTAGATTAGGTGCCCTTACTATCCATTCCCTATACACCCTGTTCTTTCCCAGACATACACTTGGCACACTTTATTGTTACTGCTTATTGATCACTGCTAGACTGTAAGCTTTGTAAGGGCAGGGACCATATAAGCCTTGTTCACTGTTATATCTCTAGTGCTTAGCACAATGCCTGGCATTTCAATAAATGTTTGGACAAACGAATATTTGTGTAGTGTTTTACAATTTTTGAAGCTCTTTCACAGTCTTATTTGACCTTCACAGTCATTCTGCCTTAGACTGTCCATTGGGTAACTTTTATCCACATATTACTAATTGAAAAATGAAGACAAGTTCTTTGTAACTAGGGACCTCGTTGTATTCTCAGAATTTAGTGTAGTGCTTAGCATGTGACTTAAATATGTATTATGTGACTGTTAAACAAATTGTGGTTTTCTCTGTTGTATGAAAGGAGAGAAGGATAACAAATTGCGGTTTTCCCTGGTAAACACAGTAAGTAGTAAACTCAGGATTCAAAACCAAATATACACACCAAATCCACTATGTAATATTAAGTTTGCATATCCATGTATAGAATCTTATTTTTTTTTACCCTTTGTAAACAGTGTCATATATATATATATATTTTTTTTTTTTTTTTAAATTTCCAAAGGAACCTACATATAGAGGGAAAAGATTAGACAACTACTTAGTGAACTAAAACAATATGTTTTTACTAAATGTTACATTTAGTATTGGAAAAAGATAATGCCGCCTAAGAGTTAATAATCATTTTTCCTTTTGTAGGCATCAACACTAGGAGAAAATGGCATGCTATTTACTTGCTACTTTCCTTTACAGATGATTTTTGGCTCTTCTGGGATTTAAAAGTAAGTAAATTTAACAAAGTAGAAGACTGACTCAGCCCTTCTGGTCACTATATATTCAGTTCACTTGTTTTTACACCTGCAGAATGTCCTTATCACCCAAAGGGAGATGACCCAAAAGTGACATCTAGTTAATGTATACTTCTAAAGTTTGCTGTATTCCTTTGCCTTCTTGTTCCCATGCCTCTCTGAACTTAATTTCTGGGTAACTGAGGCTTTTCAGGCTTAGGTGGGAAAGCCACACCCTTAGTCTGTTTCCTTAAGCCATTTTGACCAATTTATGGGATTAACTAGTATAATCTTAGTTGGAGTTTTAGTCTGAGGCATATTAAGTCATTCAGAGATCTTAACAGTAGGTGTCATAGTCATCCAGTGATTTGGTGCTTGCTGCAAAACTGGCTTTTTTTTTTTTTTTTTTTTTTGAGGCGGGGTCTCACTTTGTCACCCAGGCTGGAGTGCAGAGGTACAATCTCAGCTCAATGCAATCTCTGCCTTCCTGGCTCAAGCAATTCTCCCACTGCAGCCTCCTAAGTAGCTGGGAATACAGGTATACACGAGTACACCCAGCTAATTTTTGTATTTTTATGTGGAGACAGGGTCTTGCTGTATTCCCCAGGCTAGTCTCGAATTCCTGGACTCAAGCAGTCCGCCCGCCTCGGGCTCCCAAAATGTTGGTGTTATACGTGTGAGCCTCTGCACCCGGCGGCAAAACTGGCTTTTAATCAACCTTTTGGCTAAAGGATTTCTCTTTTTATTTATTTGTAAAAGGATTTCCCATTTTTATCTTTCTTTTTGATATTAAAATGTTGCCTCATCCTACCCAGTAAGTACTTGAATTTGAATTCTCTTCCTTTTCATTTTTGCCTGCAAACTGACCAGTCTTTTCTGAGTTCATCTCTTCTGTACGTTTTGTCAAGTGCAGTGAACAGCAACTACAAAATATTTTGTTTTTCTGTCTTTTTCTTTAGTAAAGGGTAGATGATCTGCCTTTCAGGTTATCTCAAGGGGCAGTTTCACCTTTCCATAATATAAATTACCCTTGTGTAAGTTATTTCTTCCATCTTCTGATAGCAATTTCCTGAATGCCTGCCAGCTAACCATTAAGCCAGTGTTCAGTATTTTAGCATTTTAAAAAACAAGGGACCAATTTCTGTGTCAGCATGGGCTAGCTTGCCATTGAATAACAAAGGCAAAATCTCACTGTCTCACACAACTTTTCTATTGCAACTTGCCTAGGGACTTTGGTTTAGATCATAGGTTGGCCATGATCAAACTATGGTCCATGGGCAAAATCTGTCTAGCTCCTTATTTATCTAAATAAAGTTTTACTGGAATATAGCCTTGTCCATTTATTTATTATCTGTGGCTACTTTGGTTCTACAATGGCACAGCTGAGTAGTTGCTACAGAGTGTGTACATCTCACAAAACCTAAAATACTTATTCTGTGGCCCTTTACAGAGAAAGTTCACCAATTTGTGCTCTAAGTTGCCTTCATTCTGGGTCTCAGGCTGACAAAGCAGATACCATCAGGAGTGTGGGTGCTAACTTTGGGAAATGAAAAAAGAGTATGGCAAATCACTTAAGGACTCTTAAAGGACTTTCATTGGCCAAAGCAAATCACATAGCCACATTAAAGTTCTAGGAGGAGTGTGATCCTTGCATATACCTGGGAGAAAAACCAGAAATATTTGGAAGACAACACCACTGATTAACATCTTCATTTATATGCTTTCTTCCAATATATTTTCAACTTGTTACTGAGGTAAAATTTAAAAGTGTACCGATATTAAGTGTACACCTCAGTGGGTTTTTATATATGCCCTTGAATGCACCACCCAGGTCAAAATATAGAATATTTCTAGCACTTCAGTAGGTGTCCTTATGTTCCCCAGGCCCCCACCAACCCCTTTTATCACCACGGATTAGTTTTGCCTGTTTTAAAACTTTATGTAAGTGAAATAATTATATGCACTCTTCCGTGTCTTGTTCAACATTGTATCTGTGAGAGTAATCCATGTTATATGTAGTAGCAGTTCATGTTTTACTTCTGTGTAGTATTCCATTGTGTGACTACATCACAACTTACCCATTCTACCGTTGATAGAAATTTAGGTTGTTTCCAGCTTGTGGTCATTATGAATAAAGTTACTATGAAAATGATCACATCTGTCTTTCAGTGAGCATGTGCACCC